ATTCTTGGTACACGACATGCCATTGCAAAAGCAGTTTCAGGCTCATAGAATTTTAGAAATGGGCCTAGTTTCCCAGCCGGATGAGGTGAGTGGGTGATGGGGGAAGAATCAGCCTTGATTGAATGCCTGTTGAGTGCCAGCCACTGTTGGCATTTATCAGAGTTTATTTAATCTTCTCATCAACTACTATTGTTACCCTCAGTTGCCAAGTGAAGGGAGCATGCGGGAAGGTTAAGTGACTTGCCCAAGCCCACACAACCGGTAGGAGCCCCAATTCCAGGCCCTAGTTCCAAGGCTACATTCTTCCAGGCGGCCTCCAACTGGGTTGGTTAAGGGTTGAAAGGACAGTGGGACAATAACTGAGGCCCGTATTGCCCAGAGCGTCCCCATCCCCCGTCCGGAGCTGGAAGAGGCCATAGACCGCTGCCTCCACATCTTTTCCTCTCCTTCGGGTTCGGTGACTCACGACCCTTCTTCCTCTCTCCCGGGATATGACCTCAAATTTCACCCCTGCGAAATTTGAGTACACGTGAGTCAGTCAGTCGGCCTGGACCCATAAGAGCCCCAGCTGAGCTACCAGCAGCTGAGCTACCAGCCGACCTCATTCCTCTGAGCCCAGTCGACAGCTGACCTTACCCAGCCCTCTAAAGCAGTTTGCGGTCACAATTACCCGTCTCTTCACCCCGCCCCCATCGACATCAAACACGACCCACCTTCTAGCCCTCCTCCCCTTTCCCCGCCCACTCCGGGCTGGCCTTATCCAGTAGCGTCTGGGTCCCTGGACTAAAGCCGTCAAATGTAACCAATTGCTGAGGAGCTCTCCCCTAAGAATCCCGCCTCCACTCTGAGGAACAGCTTCGCTGATCAATGGATCCCCTCCTAGACGCAATGAGCGCGCGGGGCAAGTGGAGAAGCGGCTGAACTGCCCAATGAACAAGCGGTTTCCGTGGTTAGGGGCGTGGCAGAAGCGGTCGTCAGGGGCGTGGCGGCAGTTACTTGGGCGGGGCCGGTAGCGGCGGGAGCTGCACTGGCCAGGGGTTCCGGCTGTATATCCATGAGCGCCGCTGGCAGCCGGGGAGCTGCAGGAACCAGACTGGGGGCGAGCTGAGCACCTGTAGTCAATCACACGCAGGTAAAGCCACGGCCGAGCGAGCTCCGCGGAGCGCCTATCTCACAATATCCCTTTTTCATTTCAGGCACAGATGAATCCTTCATATTTATCTGGATTTAGCTGGTAGCATTTGTCTCCTAAGACTTGGTCACAGAGGAATCCATGTGACCTTCAGGCCTTCTGCTCTAAACTGGCAGGAGATCCTGTTTCTACTCACAGCGTCCGAGGTATTTATAAAACAGAAATAAGTAAAGCATGCAGCTTTTTCTGCTGTCTCTCCCTGTGTAACAGGGTCTGGTGGCCGAGCCCTGAGGGGCGCTGTTGCTCCCAGGTGGCAGAATTCAGCATCAGAGAGCCACACAGCTGAAAGAGATGGATGGGTGAGTGACCTCAGCTTTGCCCAGCTGGGGTGAGTGGGCCGAGCAAGTCTCTCCTTTGGCAAAATCATCTGGGCTTGTTCTCATCCCTGCTGAATTGGCAGGGGAGGAGAGGGTCGTGGCCCATTGGTCATTGGTCGGGTTTCCTCACAAATGCCTGCCATGGTGAAATGCAAGACTGTTAGAGTGATAATGGGCTGCACGTGTTAATGCTGTCATCACGGGCCCCACAGTGTGTATTAGCCAAGTACTGGGGGCACTGGGAGCCTTGTCTGCTCCCAGTCGGCGTTGGGAAACCAGAACGCTCAGGAACGGTGAGTCCCAGTTATTTTTATTTTCTCATTAATTCTTTAAAACATTACCATCCAATCTTTTTAGCTTTTAGGTTTGTTTGAATAAGAGATCTGACCTGACCGGCCCAACTGTACAACTCTTCAAGGAAAATTCGTATTTGCAGTGGGAAGAATAAGTAACATTGGTATGTATTGCTGAGACTCTTATTTTTGTTTCTGTAAACTTAGACCTGTGCCTCTGCTCCCCAGATCAAGATGAATGCCATGCTGGAGACTCCCGAACTCCCAGCCGTGTTTGATGGAGTGAAGCTGGCTGCAGTGGCTGCTGTGCTGTACGTGATCGTCCGGTGTTTGAACCTGAAGAGCCCCACAGCCCCACCTGACCTCTACTTCCAGGACTCGGGGCTCTCACGCTTTCTGCTCAAGTCCTGTCCTCTTCTGACCAAAGAGTGAGTAGACCTCATGCCCTCTGTATGCTCAGGAGAAAATTGACCTCCCTTGTCCTTTCTTTAGATACATTCCACCGTTGATCTGGGGGAAAAGTGGACACATCCAGACAGCCTTGTATGGGAAGATGGGAAGGGTGAGGTCGCCACATCCTTATGGGCACCGGAAGTTCATCACTATGTCTGATGGAGCCACTTCTACATTCGACCTCTTCGAGCCCTTGGCTGAGCACTGTGTTGGAGGTGAGCTGCTTTAGATTGTGTGATTGAGCCATGATACATCAGGATCTCTTTCTCTACGCTATAGATGATATCACCATGGTCATCTGCCCTGGAATTGCCAATCACAGCGAGAAGCAATACATCCGCACTTTCGTTGACTACGCCCAGAAAAATGGCTATCGGTGCGCCGTGCTGAACCACCTGGGTGCCCTGCCCAACATTGAATTGACCTCGCCACGCATGTTCACCTATGGTAAGCATGGCTAAGTGGAGTCCTCCCTTTTTATGATTGAGCAATCTCACCCTTTTGCCCACAGGCTGCACGTGGGAATTTGGAGCCATGGTGAACTACATCAAGAAGACATATCCCCTGACCCAGCTGGTCGTCGTGGGCTTCAGCCTGGGTGGTAACATTGTGTGCAAATACTTGGGGGAGACTCAGGCAAACCAAGAGAAGGTCCTGTGCTGCGTCAGCGTGTGCCAGGGGTACAGTGCACTGAGGTGAGTCATCTCCGCCTTCCATCAGGGCCTTCGCAGTCACCCTCACTCGCTGTGGTTCTTCCAGGGCCCAGGAAACCTTCATGCAATGGGATCAGTGCCGGCGGTTCTACAACTTCCTCATGGCTGACAACATGAAGAAGATCATCCTCTCGCACAGGTAGGTCACCTTCCGTTCTCTCTCAGGAGACATTAATCTCTGTTTGCTTTTGTGTTTGCTCTAGGCAAGCTCTTTTTGGAGACCATGTTAAGAAACCCCAGAGCCTGGAAGACACGGACTTGAGCCGGCTCTACACAGCAACATCCCTGATGCAGATTGATGACAATGTGATGAGGTGTGTCCGCGCAGGCGGGAGAGGGACGCTCTTTTTCTTTTTTTCTTTTTCTGGTGTGTTGCAGGAAGTTTCACGGCTATAACTCCCTGAAGGAATACTATGAGGAAGAAAGTTGCATGCGGTACCTGCACAGGGTGAGTGGCCATCACGGGCTCAGAATCAGCATTAGTTTAATTCTGCTTTATGTTCTTGTTGCAGATTTATGTTCCTCTCATGCTGGTTAATGCAGCTGACGATCCGTTGGTGCATGAAAGTCTTCTAACCATTCCAAAATCTCTTTCAGGTAAGTGTTTCTTCCTGCTGCCCTCTCAACAGCAGTAACTCACTCAGCTGCGTTTCCCCTGCAGAGAAACGAGAGAACGTCATGTTTGTGCTGCCTCTGCATGGGGGCCACTTGGGCTTCTTTGAGGGCTCTGTGCTGTTCCCCGAGCCCCTGACATGGATGGATAAGCTGGTGGTGGAGTACGCCAACGCCATTTGCCAATGGGAGCGTAACAAGTTGCAGTGCTCTGACACGGAGCAGGTGGAGGCCGACCTGGAGTGAGGCCTCCGGACTCTGGCACGCTCCAGCAGCCCTCCTCTGGAAGCTGCGTCCCCTCACCCCCTGTTTCAGGTCTCCCATCTCCCTCAGTGACCTGGATCTGACCTCACACCATCAGCAGGGGGCACCCACCATGCACACCTGTCTCGGAGTAGGCAGCTCTTCCTGGGAGCTCCAGGCTATTTTTGTGCTTAGTTACTGGTTTTCTCCATTGCATTGTTAGGCATGGTGACAAGTGACAGAGTTCTTGCCCTCTGTCCAGTTTCAGCATCTGGTTGCTTTTAAGCCAAGTACATCTAGTTTCCCTATTAAAAATGTGTCTGAATAGCGATTTTGCTTTGCCACCAAAAGGCTTTTCCCTGAGAACAGTGAAGGATGTATGTCATTTTGTGGTGGTTGTATGTGTCCTTACATAGACCTTAAAAAGAGCTCACCCTTCCAGGCCAATGCTGAAGACACAGCTCCGCTTGGGAGCCTGAGAACCCAGGCTTCCCAGGCCAGAGTGTGGCTTCTTAAACGGCAAAGGAAATTCCTTTGAGTCACAAGCCAAGTTTTCGCCCTGTCTCCTGAGACCATTTCCCTACGCTTTGCTGCTGCTGAGAGTTACGTGAGGCACTTGTTAAAAATTCAGCCTCCCAGGTCCCTCCCCTCGGAGAGGCTGATTCACTGGGTCTGGGAAGGAGCCTGGGGATTTTAATTTTTCACAAGTGCCCCAGATGATTCTCATCACCAAGCAAATTTTGGAAATGCTGTTCAACAGCGCCCTTAAATTGGAAACATCTTTGCAGCTCGTTTTATTGAAATTCATAATCAGGGGTGTCCTCTAGCTCCCACGGTCTCCAGAGCAGCAAGGCCGGCTATGGAGCTGCCGTCGTGTGACCACAGTGTGATGTCTCAGAAGGGCTCTGGGTGGGCTGAGCATCTGGGCTGTGCCCTGGCTCTGCTTTTCACCCTGGACAAAGTCGCTGTGGACTTCAATTTCTTCACCTCTAAAATGGGGGACTTGGACCAGGTAGATTGCTGAGCTCACTACCAGGTTCAAAGTTCAATGACAAACTCAGTTTACTGAGGTTTGAGAGAACATCCCTCCAGGGGAGCCTGGGAGCTGCTCTCCCAGTCTAAGCATGTAGATATCATCGTTTGCCTTTTGTGTGTGTGTGTCCCTTATTTGATAAAAAGATGTTTTGAGTTGTTTTTTTTTTAAGCACTCACTTGTAATTTTAGTTTTTAAACCCAAGTCCCTCTAACTTTGCCTTTGATACCAAACAATTCAAAAGTTGGATCTGAGTTTGGAGAAAGATATTTCCAACCTAAGTGGGTATTATTTTGAAACCAGATTTTTAATTTAATAGCCTATATTTGTAGTCTGTTGGATAGGTGTTTCCAAAGTGTGTCTTCTCAAGTGAAAACGCAACTCTAGGTTTCAAGTACTCCTTTTCTCCGATCCTGTGGTACTTGAATATCCAAAAACCCTGCACTTTGAACAATCAGCTGTTGCTATCTGGAACTAAACAGAACTATGAGTAAAATTGCCTGGATACTTTAAAAAGATATTTTTCCTCCTTCATCTCCTTTGACTCCAGGACAGACTGGAATATAAGTAGTGGGTCTGCATGGATGTTTCAGGGATCAAAGGAGCCACCTGGGCGCCTGAGTGCCAACCCTCAGGGCCACAGGTGGGTGTGGTTTGGGCACGGGTCCAAGTGACTGTGACGGGACCCGTGGGCATGGGTCCAGGTCTGTAACCTGAAGAAGTTGTTTTCTGACAATCACCAAATCATCCGAATGACATCAAAAGCAGCCCTTATCTCAGAGACTGAGATTTCTGTGGTCTCAACTTCGCTTTGGTATAATTTCTGGCACTCACCAGCCTCTATCATTATGACTTTCCCCCCAGTGTATTATTTCTCTAATAGGTTTCCTTTTCACGTTCTTTTAGCACAGACTGGCACTTTACCCTCTCAGTTTGGAAGTTAGCCCCTCTCCTCTGTTACTTTTCCCTTCACCCAACTACAGCTGTGATCTAGAACATTCATAGTCATATTTCTGCTACTACTACCTTCATTTATCAAGACTTTTTATGAGAATAGGTAAACCAAGCAATAACTTCCTAGGACTGAATCACCACCCCAGAAGAGCGAGAGGCTCCTTTCATATGCCTGAGGCCACACCCCTTAACCTGTTCTGACAAAATAGTGGCTGGCCCATGTACCAGCTCCATTCAGAAATTCAGGAAGAGAAAAGACAGCCCTGTTGTCACACAAACCGGTGTGGGGGAGGGTGGAGCCTGGTCTGCACGGCAGTCCTGGTGGCCCCTGTGGAGGACAGGCAGGGCTGGCAGCATAGCCTTTGTTGCCACACAACCGGAATTTGCTCCCCCAGGACTGTGGGAGCCAGTGTCCCAGCTGAAATCTTTTTAGTGTGTGGCTCTGAATGGCACTCACATTCCATTTTGGCTCACATGAAACTAACTGAAGCCCTTTGTTCAAGCTTCAGGCTCTTAGGCATGGAAATGAGAATGTGACTGTGGCTGTCTTACAGGAAAATTCTTGTTTGTCCCTGAATGAGAGCACAGAGGCATTGAATTCACAGAGCTGCAAACTTGCCTGATAAATGAGGGAGTGGCAGTTTATAGATAGGTCATCTTTTTTCCTTCCTCCAGGTGTCCTTGCCTTTCTTCCCAAAGTCATTCATTTCTGATGAGTATATGAATCCCCCTCTTGCTAGTAAGGTTCTATTTGGGCTAAAACAAGGCTGAATTTTTAAAGAGTATTTGAATATATTTTAGAATCAAATTGAGGCTATAAATTGCATCAATCTGGACAATTCCATTGCAGGAATAATATGTTAAAAACCAATGGGGAGAAGCACCCACATCTCTCCTGTAGCACTCCGTGTCTCATAAGCAATTTGAAGACACTTACAAGTAACTGATTCCAGTCAAATTAGGATTAACTGACTCAAAAAATGGTGTCAAGTTTCTTTAATGTTTTTATGTTAGAAGTGAGTTTAACAGACTTGAAGAAAACTGTTATCTTTTCCTGCTGTGAGTTTACACAAATGATTCCAGAGCAGAATGAAAGCAGAAAGCTGTTGGTTACAATATTCTTTTAACCTCTCTGCAGCATTTTACACTTACTGGGAACCTTATGATTCACCGTAAGAGTGGAAATATACCTGAGTTCGTGTCCTAATGGTCTCTAATTCACATTGGATCGTGGGCAAATCACCTCACCTCTCTGAGCCTGTTCCCTCCTCTTAGACCATCTCTAAGACCACTTCATCTATTTACACATCATTTGCTTGAACATTGCTGAACATCTGCGTGAACTTGGCCTCTCCAGCCCTTGCAGGTGGAAACAGCTGTGTCAAGGCTCAAGGCTCACGCTGAGGGGACTTGGAGGGAGGGGGCTTCTGCATTAAGCTTTCCTGGTGAAGACCCTTGATCTTGTCCAAAGCCCTGTGTCTTTGACTGGCTTCTCTTCAGAGTCCCCGTTGTCATCGTAAGACCCTTGCTGTTTGGAGGGTGGTCTTGTGACTGTGGCAGCTGCTGGCCGCTGGAATGAGGAGCCTATCTCCATCCTCCAGTGTGACTCAGGCAGAGCATTGAGAATTCCCAGGGCAGAAATCCTTCCTGCTCAGGCTTTCATTCTAAAACTACAGTCTTCATTAAAGCTGAACTTTCTGGGTAGCTGAGCTTATATGCCCGGCATCTGAATGAGAGCTCTCTTTGTAACTGTGTGACTTGAGATCTAGTTTGCCAGCTCCTGGGAAACAATACATGTGTTCTTGTTTGTGTTTGCTCAGCAAGCAGATGTCTGAGATGTAAGAAGCTTTTCTTTTCCTGTGGCATTGATTCTGACTTAGAGCTGAAGTAAAAGATCACTGAAACATCACGTCAAGTTGAAGTCACTCATAGGTCTTTGTCCTTTAGGCAGGACAGGAGAGTCATTAAGAAGCATTTCACTGTAGCATTCTATCACAATATCATCTGGAATTGTTTTCTTTGCCCAGAAAGCCTTAACTTGCCTCTAGAGAATCCCTGGTATTACAACGATATTGCGGCATTAGAATTCCAACTCTTCTGCTGTGGAAGTTTGAAGCGAAGCTGCAGCAAAACCAGAGAATTTCCTCAAGTGGCCTGTAGGCTCCTTGTTATCTTATGCCCCCACCCCTCCCTCAACAATATGAGTGATCCAGAACTGGCCCAAACACCTCAGCTCTGGTCCCTTTTTGCCCTTCTTGGCCTTACTCTGTTGTTCAAAGCCACTTTGGATTGCTTGGATGCTTCGAACAGCCATGAAAAGTAGCCTGCCTGTGGCATTTAGAGGCCAAGCAATTGACAGAAAGGGTTTCTTCTACCTCTGTTATCTAAGCAGAGGGAAGTAAACCTCTCACCGCCCCCCACCCCTCACTGCCCCCGATTACCCTAGAATTGCTTTCGCCAAATTGTAGTTGAAGCTAAGGAAGGGGAATCTGGCCCCTGCTGGGAGAGGGAACTGGAATGCCACACAAGGCAAGGCCTGCTTCCTTCCTTCCCCTCTGCTGCTGCTGCCTCGGAACGCTGCAGCCCAGGCTTCCTCCCACAGTGGCCCTTGGAAGCAGGCCGCAGAGTAGACAGCTGCTCCTTTTGGAAGAGTCAGTCCCCTGTGTTTTCTGAACTGTTTTTCCTAGCATGTATGTGGGTAGAGCTTTCATGCATCTCTAGTAATAATAAGCTGAAATTAGTTTTTTTTTTAATTCTCCAATTTAAAACTTTTAATTAAAAAGTAAATTTTAATGTCGAAAATGCAAACTTGGGGAGGGCAGAAAGATCACACACAAGGCTGTCACTTCATACTTGCAGGATTGCACAGCAGCCGGGCAGAGGCGCTCCTCACTTCCCAGATGGGGCGGCGGGCAGCAGAGACGCACCTCACTTCCTAGACAGTGCGGCAGCCAGGCACAGGCACACCTCACTTCCCAGACAGTTGGGCGGCCAGGCAAGCGCTCCTCACTTCCCAGATGGGGCGGCTCCCGGGAAGCGGGGCTCCTCACTTCCCAGACAGGGTGGCCAGGCAGAGGTGCTCCTCACTTCCCAGAACAATTCTTTATGAATTTGATAAAGGACTGAAGTGCAACTGAAAGCTGCTAGTGATGATCTGGTAATATACAATTTGTCCAGTAGCCAGTTTGTTTTTATTGTGTTTTCTAACCATAAGAGATCATTAAAGGCAAAGCCTGTATGACGCTGTACACACACAAAAAAATGGTCACCGCAGGCCATACTACCAATGAAATGGTAGGTAAACAAATCTTCTGGTCAAGAGAAAAAAAAAAGAAATAGCACTCTGCATGCTTTGCTCTACAAGACGAATTTCCCTAGAAAGAATCCAATGAAGGCCGGGCATAGTGGCTCACTCCTGTAATCCCAGCACTTTGGAGGCCGAGGCGGGTAGATCACCTGAGGTTAGGAGTTCAAGACCAGCCTGGCCAACATGGTGAAACCCCTTCTCTACTAAAAATGCAAAAATTAGCTGGGTGTGGTGGCGGGCGCCTGTAATCCCAGCTACTCGGGAGGCTGAGGTGGGAGAATTGCTTGAACCCAGGAGACGGAGGTTGCAGTGAGCCGAGATCACGCCTCTGCACTCCAGCCTGGGCAACAAGAGTGAGACTCCGTCTCCAAAAAAAGAAAAGGAATCCAGTGAAAATGGCTGCAATTACAACAAGAAGTGAAGGAAGAAGACTGGTGACATCTCTGAAGGATGCAGTTGAGGTTGATCCAGGTTTATCCGAATATGCTACCTTTCTGAGCCTTAAACCTTCATCTCTCAGGTGTTGATTTGCTTCTGATAGCTTCATCATTTCTCCCTGAAGTCTTTTACACTCTTCTGTTAGTTTCCTTGTTTCAGTATCATGAAGTGAAGCACTGTGTGGTTGTGGCGTGGGCCCGTCTTGCTTAGATGCATTCAGTGGGACAGCTTTGCTGGGTTCCATGTCATTCAATTTATCATTTTCATTGGGGATCTCCATTTGGAATCCATTAATTCATGAGGTTTTGCCTCATTCCACACAGCTTCCATATCTGAAGTGTTTAGTGGAGCAAAAATTGTACCATAAACTTGTGTTTACTCTTTTCATTCGGATCATAGTCAAAGGGCTGTAGCATTACTGAAACAGTCACAGTTGACCCTGGGTCAATAATTCCACTGTTGGGCCTCACACAGTACCGGTGAGGCACGGTAGTCTTCACTTTGAAACACACTTTTCTATCCGATGGATTTCGCAATTTAAGATTTGTAGTGACTACATCTGTGAAGGGGCCTTTGAATTTGAGGTCTATGGGCGGGTCGAGGACCAGGATCTGCTCGTGCTTCGCCGTGGCCCCGGAGGCAGACGCCATTGGAGAGACAGCGCAGAGCAGGGGGCGGCTTGCTCGCTGGGGGCGGGGGACGATGGCGAGAGGGGAGGGGGAGCGAGTTCGCATCTCTCCTTTTCCTGGTTAGACTCTGTTCAACCACATTCTTATGTTGGCAGATCTGCTTCCAGATTGATTTTTAGAGCACCATCACTTTCACATTCCTGATTCTGATTTTGTTTTGTTTTGTTTGGGTTTTCTGAAACTTAAAATGCTGCCCCGAAAATACTATATTTTTGAGTTTGTGTTCTGAAAGCCTCCGTGCTGCTGGATCTTTGGGGGGAAATACAGGATCCTTCAGCACTGAGGTGTTTAAGATTTGCAACTAGCAATGCAATTTTTTCTAAATATGGGGATATTTACCTTTATTAAGAAATTATACTAAACATTGATGTCCTTGATCATTTTATGTTCTCATATTACTTTTGATTCTACTATGATTGTGTGGTGGTGAACAAAGATCATTACAAACAAAAACTGTAATTTTGTTATATTTGATTCAATGGAATTTACCTAAAAAATAAAGACTAAAAATGTGGTGTGGCTATGTGTCCTTTGTATAGTGCCAGT